ATTTGCTAAACCTGGCAATCCTACCAGCACTTTAACATGAAGCCATGAGGGTTGCCTGGATTCATGCTGGTAGGTAAGCACCAATCCATTCGGTTGCCTCAGACAGGACAGAAACCATTCCCTCTAAAAAAATCGTTTACTTTGACGATAGGTAGCAACGAAGCACGGAAGAATCTTGACCCTTTGAGGAACCCGTAACTGACGCAAGTGCCATAAATGCTACTTTGATTGATTCTCCGCCCCCTCCATTCTTCTCTTCCTGCAATTGCTCTATCACTTCTTCCCTCTCAAGTCCCGCCCTTTCAGCTACCTCCAACTGCTGAGGAACCGGTTGCCTAAAAGGAGCCGGCAAAAGCGCCTACGTGGAGTCCAGAGGAGCGGAAGTAGTCAGATTTGACTGAGAGCCGTAAAGCGCGGCTGGCTCTCGTTTTCCGGATAACGACTACAGCTCCGACTGTCAGTGCCGGCCTTCCTCGTGTGAGGGGATCTGCCGGACCCCTGCAAATTCAATTTCTTTCCCATTCCGGGCCCTTCCCTATCGTCGCCCCCTTCACCTTGGATCATGTTCAAGAAGTAAGGACATGCTGTGGCCTCCATCGGCTGCTCACAAAGGCGGTGGGGTGGGGGTGGGGAAGAGGGCGAGAGCTAAGATCCTCTTTCTCTCTCCCCCGCCCCTGCCATCCTGACTCCCTAAGGTTTTCTATAGTACTATGCTCTCACTCCCAACTTGAACACTTCTTTAAGCTTTCCATCCGTAGTCCTTAATTGGGTTTCAGTCCCTCCACTCCCATTGTTTTTTCTCCTTACCCCTCTTTCTCTTTTGCCCCCTCCCCCAATTCTGTCTCCATTCCTAGGGTTCTACCAATCACATCCGTGCACTGTGATTTAGAGGCATATTCTCTGTAGCTGAGAGGGGAGCCCTGCGCTCACTGCCATATGTTTATTAGTTATGAACTGAATAAAGGAAGGCTTGACTTCCTGGGTCATGGGAGTGAAGGAGTCTGGGTGACAGGAAGCAAGCGGCCTGTCATGCCTATTGCCTAGCTGCCAGATTAACCTTGCCTTGAAAATAACGATTGCCCCATAGGCTATTCAGTGTAAGGAAGACAAAAATTCCTTGGGAACCTACTAGTGGGTTTGCCTTCCAGATTTGGTAGACGCAAAAAGCAAAGGGGGAACATGGGCAAAGGAAGGTGGGTTTTGTGCATGAAATTTTGAGCAAAAACCTTTTCTTTTCTTGCAAAAATTACTTGGCAGATTTGATGAAAAAGAAAATGTGTCCAACTGCATCCAGTTGAAAACTTCAGTTATTAAGGGTATTAAGAATCAATTGATAGAGCAATTTCCAGGTATTGAACCATGGCTTAATCAAATCATGCCTAAGAAAGATCCTGTCAAAATAGTCCGATGGTAAGTCTTTGTTTTTGTCTGTGTAAAGCTCGTAACTTGGTACTTTGTGACATTTGTCTTACAGCCATGAACATATAGAAATCCTTACAGTAAATGGAGAATTACTCTTTTTTAGACAAAGAGAAGGGCCTTTTTATCCAACCCTAAGATTACTTCACAAATGTAAGGTTTTTTTATTTTTATTTTTTGAAATTATTATTAATATATTGTATATCTTTTCTTACAGATCCTTTTATCCTGCCACACCAGCAGGTTGATAAAGGAGCCATCAAATTTGTACTCAGTGGAGCAAATATCATGTGTCCAGGCTTAACTTCTCCTGGAGCTAAGCTTTACCCTGCTGCAGTAGATACCATTGTTGTATCCTTCCCAGGCTAAAACTGCTGAAAAATGATAAATAGTTTTCTTAGCTGTGTTCTTTCAGGCTATCATGGCAGAAGGAAAACAGCATGCTCTATGTGTTGGAGTCATGAAGATGTCTGCAGAAGACATGTAAGTCTTACTTTAGGCCCCCTTAACTTTTGAGTATGTTTATGTGTTTTTTTTCCTTCTACAGTGAGAAAGTCAACAAAGGAATTGGCATTGAAAATATCCATTATTTAAATGATGGGCTGTGGCATATGAAGACATATAAATGAGCCTCAGAAGGAATGCACTTGGGCTAAATATGGATATTGTGCTGTATCTGTGTTTGTGTCTGTGTGTGACAGCATGAAGATAATGCCTGTGGTTATGCTGAATAAATTCACCAGATGCTAAAATTCTGTTAGCTTCAGAAATTATTTTAAGTTTTCTTAAACTCAAGTTAAAATTGGGTAGCAAACTTGGACATTAAAAGGTATCTGGTAAGTAAGCAAACTCATACAACTAATGTCCTTTCTTAGGCTAATGATATAAGAGTGAAGAGCAGGACTTGGTCAATGGATTGCCATTTTATGGTAGACCTCTAGAGAAACTGTCTAGTTAAATGGGGCTAGAAACTAGACTAGGAATTTTATTCTATTACTCCAGGGGACCCAGCAGTGCTCATTCTCGTGTGTGTGTGTGTGTGTGTGTGTGTATGTGTGTGTGTGTGTGTGTGTGTGTTTTGTTGATTGTTTTTTTAAAAAAAACTTCAATGGAAAATTCTAAACATATTAAGAAGTCTGGAGAATAGTATAATGGACCTCTCCATATCCATCACCCAGTTTCAGTTTATGGTCAGTCTTATTTCATCTATACCTCAATTATTTCTCCCCACCCCCCAATTATTTTGAAGCAAATCCCAGACATCCTATCATTTCATCCATAACTACTTTATTCTTTTTTTTTTTTTTTTGAAACAGGGTCTTGCTCTGTTGCCCAGGCTGGAGTGCAGTGGTACGATCTTGGCTCACTGTAACCTCCACCTCCCGGGTTCAAGCGATTCTTGTGCCTCAGCCTCCTGAGTAGCTGGGATTACAGGCACGTGCCACCATGCCCGGCTAATTTTGTATTTTTGGTAGAGATGGGGTTTCGCTATGTTGGCCAGACTGGTCTTGAACTCTTGGCCTCAAGTGATCCGTCCCCCTCTGCCTCCCAAAGTGCTGGGATTACAGGCATGAGCCACCGTGCCCAGCTAATTTTTATATATTTTATAGTTGGCCAGGCTGGTCTTGAACTCCTGGCCTCAAGTGATCAGCCTCCCAAAGTGCTGGGATTATAGGCATGAGTCACCATGCCTGGCGTCATAACTACTTTAGTGTGTATCTTTAAAAATTAGAAAAACCCCACAATACCATTATCACACCTAAAAAGTTGAACTGTTTCTTAATATGATCAACTGTCTAGACTGTTAATTCTCTTTAACTGTTGGTTTGCTTGAAATAGGTACCACACAAGGTTCATACATTGCATTTGGTTGTTATTTATTGAAGTCTGTTTAATTTATAAGTTACCTTTTCTTTTCCCCCTTAAATTATTTAAGAAATCTAGTTGTTTTGTCTTTAAAGTTTCCACACATATTCTGGATTTTGTTGATTGTATCACTGTGAAGTCATTAACTTGTTTTTATGCCTCCTGTATATCCTGTAAACAAATAAGATTGATCAGATTCAGGTTCAGTTTTTTTAGTGCCTTCTTTTGAGTAAAGTCATACCAAACAGATGCCCAGAACATCTGGATTTGGGTCCCCACTAGACTCCTTAAATAATGTATATCTTCTATAAGTGGAATATGAGGGACATGGACCTGCTTTAGTAAGAACAGTAATCTGTTTGGGGAGTTAAAAGAGCAGTTGTGGATTTATTTATTGATAAAGACCATTTTTCTTCCTAATAACCTTGCTGTTATTCTAGTGTCTTAGCCATCTTCATTTGGTTGTTTACCAATATATGACATGTGATTTTATTTTTCAGATGGATACAGACATATACAAGATTGTGGTGACCTGTGTTACAGTTAGAAGTTGGTGAGAAAGGTGAGGGTGGATAGCAAAAAGAGAGAGATCATTTGGCTGGCTGTTCCAGCTGGGTCTCCCAGGATGTAACATAGGTGGACATAGATCCAGGGTCTGACCCTCAGCTTGAGAAACCATTTCCCACTGATGAAACTTGAGAGACTTGGAGATTCCCCAGTTAGAATATAAATGTATTAATTCATAGTGATAGGTCTGCCTATGGTAAACAATTAGGAAACAGGAAGTTACTTGGTAAACACAGGTATGAGCAAAGGAAGATTGATAAATTGGGGTAATATTTCAGTTGTGCTGAGGTAAGACTTGGAGAATTTTTCCTGCTTCATCATTAATTAGAATGCTTATCTCTGCCAAAATCTCATCTCTTTCCTAGCCCATAGAGGTGCCCTGATATTTTATTTCCTATATCCTTTTCAAGTTCCATGTAGTTTTCCTTATGTTATGACAGTTTTATTCTGCAGCTTACCATATTATTTATTCCTGGTCCACGAAAGTATAAATAGTCTCATCAGGAACTCATTTGTAAGTCATCTCCCAGGGGGGTTTCTTCAACAGATAGTTTAATTTTTTGCTGACTTACTGGCTTCAAATTCAGATGTCTCCCTATTTGGGGGAGGAGGCACCCTATTTGAGGCCTGTAGCTCCTTATGTTCTTAAAAAGAATATACAAGTCATTTATGTCAGAATCAAACTTTGAACCTTTATTTTTGTTGCTAAGAGAATGTTTTTTGACCAAGACTGCCTATGGAGTATTAGCAATGAAAAACAAAGCACACATATACATACATTAGAGAAGTAAAAACTTTTAATAGCTTGGTTTTTGAAATAATTCATCTTTGTGTCTAACCACTGTTACAGTGGGTGTAAGGAACACTTTTTAAATATTCAACATCAACATCTGTGCTTGTTTTTCTACTGTGCTGAGGTACACTGTGTTGCCTTGGTGATATGGACTAAATATGTATGTTCTCTGCTTCCCCTGGGTCTGAGGCCTCTGCTCATCACTGTTAATCAGGGATGTCACTCTACATGTGTGATCCTTGTCATTTTCTAAACATTAGGTCATACATGAAAGGCAATTCAAAGAGATTAAACTAGCAGATGTGTCAGCATCTTTAGATACTGTGCTTAATGGAAACTTAGTTTACCTATATTCGTGAGAATAGGAATACAGGGATAGAGAGCCTGCTTCTCTCAGGCAGTGTGTCTTTAGTTCATTTTTAGTTTCAAAATTAAGTTTGTGTCAAACCAACCTACAATCTAGTAACTTGTGTATTGGACTCACTTTTACTCAGACAAGGTCAGTTCAGCTCAATAGGTATTTATTGAGTATCTACTAGGTTCTAAGTGACGTGGCATGAAGATGAATAATACAGAAGTAGCCCTTGCTCTTAAGGAGCTTCCAATCTAGTGAGTAAAGAAAATTTACATTTTAAATAATCTGGGTAATGGTGACAGCCCAATACTAATATGTAAAGCCAGTAGGAATGTACTAATCCTTTTCCAATTTTAGTCATCAAAAATTGTAAATTACAAATGAACTAAATGTAGTAATATTCCATAGATTGTATCCAATGTGAGGGTAAAAAAAAAATCCCAGATGTCTTGGAGTTGCCGTGATTCAGCATCCCAACTCAGATGATTGTCCTGTTGTCCGGTGACATAATGGCCTGATCAGTTCTCTTCTAGCAGACTGTCTGTTATGGTGGTTTGGTAGTGGTCTGTTGGGAAGCTGCATTTTTCCTTTTCTGTTTTTATGCTCTGGACCCCAAACAAAAACAGCTGGATTTATCCCATGGGTAGTCATGAACATTTCCAATTTGAGGGATTTTATATTCCCCAAACAGAAGGTTATATGGCATATATCAAATAATAATGATATCCAGCCAGGTTCCCTGTCGTACCCAAATCAGTAACTGAAGATACGTATTTCTAAGTATAATACTTCAGAGGAAGAGATAAGAATTACAATTCACTAAATTCGTGGAGGTGTTTCATTATAATAAATATGTCACTTATTAATAATGTAGCAATTATATATTAATGGAAATATGAATGTATGCCCAAGCAAAATGTCATAAATATTTTAACTTTGTTTGTCTAGGTTCCTTAATTTTGAGACTATAATTATCAAGGCTCTTCAAGAAACTCAAAATGATTCTAATTTCTAAGTAGTATGCATTAAAACTGATATATAATGAAAGAAAAACAGTGAAAATGTATGCATCAGTTTCTAAAGAAATCATACTTGTCATTGTAGAGATGCATGTAAATTAAATGTATTATACATTTTTATACTTGTATGTATTTTATACTTTGTATGAATACTTTTATTACACTTTTTAAGGCAGGTAAAAGAATGAGTAGATGTTATCAACTATAACAACAATTTGTTGAATACTGTGTTAAAACCAAGTAAAGGACCACAACTCCACGAGATCAGGAATGAATGAAGAAAATTGAGGGCCAGTTTTTAAATCATTGTTGAGACTATTAGGTTCATCTGTCTGTTTAAGAGTCTGGCCTTAGGGAATATAATTTATGCATGTAAAAAAATACAGGAGATGATTCACTGGAATGTCTCTTAATAATACCATGTTCATTAAGAATAGGTCATTGGGAGGAAAAATAAATAAAAACATCTGAACTCATTAGTATAATTAATACTTGCCTCTTAGAATGAAAATTAAAGAACTCCAAATTTTAGCCTTGAATACTTTGAGAAATAAAAGATGAATTAGTGAAATAATTTCTACTTAAAATCTTAGTTGTTACAGAGAATGACATGCCTCACTATTAATGTCCAATTCTAATTAATGGATTGTTTTAGAAATGTATTTGTGAAATATAGCAAACATAGCTAGTAATACTAACAGGTGAAAACTGATATTTCAAATGACTAAATAGACTTAAGATTAGAGGAAGGTAGGAAAAGGTGTGCAACTAACAGAAGCAGTTAACCAAAAAATGAGCTTCAGGCATCAGTCTTATTTGGAAGACTGTAAATCAACAGGCTAACGTTCAAAATATGGCAGACATCTTAATATCAATATATGCTAAATTGGTTTATCTTTAGGCAGAAACAGAAAGCAAAAAATTAAACTCATCCAACTCATACATTTGTTGTTGTTGTTGTTGTTGTTGTTTTTGAGATGGAGTCTTGCTTCATTGCCCAGGCTGGAGTGCAATGGCACGATCTCGGCTCACTGCAACCTCTGTCTTCCGGGTTCAAGCGATTCTCCTGCCTCAGCCTCCCGAGTAGCTGGGATCCCATGCGTGTGCCACCACACCTAGCTAATTTTTGTATTTTTAGTAGAGACAGGGTTTCACCATGTTGGCCAGGCTGGTCTCAAACTCCTGACCTCAGGTGATGCACCCGCCTTGGCCTCCCAAAGTGCTGGGATTACAGGTGTGAACCACCACACCCGACCCAACTAATACATTTTTAAAATCCCATTTTAAAAGTAAAACCACAGTTTTCATATAACAAATGTTATTGCTCTTCATTTCATTCTCCAATTTTAAAATGCTTTACTTTCAGCCAATATGTGAATATAGGAGACTTCAAAAGCATAATCAATTACTCCCTTAAAGTTCATTGTAAGTGTTCTCAGAACTCTACCACCTAGAATTTAAAGACGGGAAGATTTACTTTATAATTTTAATTTCTTATCACAAGACTCGATTGTCAATAACTGTTAACGTCCATTTAATAATCTATGGTGAAATAGGTAATTTCTTCTTATTTTCACAAGCGTGTGAGTAAAAGACTGGGTTTTAAGCAATAAATCATTTGTTCTAACTAAGCACATGCTTGGAAAAAGTGCTATTTTTCCAAACGTATGCCTTGAAAACAAATACAATTCAATTGCCTTTTTGGTTCATGGGAAGCCATACTGCGGTGGCTTCCAAGGTTGGCCAACCTGTTTTTATTCTTACCACCTCTTTCAAAAAGGGATGTTGTCTTTGTCCCCAAATTCTGGTGTTGTCCTATGCTGATGCATAATGAAGCCCTGAGGCTTGGAAACTTGCAAACCAATAAGATGATTTAATGATGAAACGGCATGTCAGTTTGACACTGTCTATTAATAGTCCTTGAGTGAGCTTAAATTTGAGACACTTTTAAAAGCGGCATGTAGTTCCAGTTTTGCTTCCCTTATCAGTGGAGCTTGAGATGTCTGTTCCTGCCGACTGATGTTTTAACAAATTTTTAGTTTCTCATGATGTGAAAGATTTTGTATGCACGTCTTAGTCTGGATACTGTTTTCATTAGTTCTAATGCTGCTGCATGCAAATTTTGTTTAAAACCAAAATTGACTCTTCACATCTGGACTAGATTGGACATGGTGAGGAGGCTGGAAGGAAAGTCCTTTTTGCTCTGTAGGCTCTGGACAGCTTTCTTAGAGTTGACTTATCCAGGATTAAGAAAAAGTTTTCTTTTGCGTGACTAAATTCTTTCCACAGTTTGCTTGTGTAAGCATTTTAGATTTAAGCAAGTTCAACTTGAAATATATTTGAATATGAAGTAGAAACAGCTTCATTTAATGGGATAATAGCAATCTCTAACCCATCAAATTAATATCTACTAAATAGCTTCCAAAAAGCACTGACTGGAAAATATTTTTCACTATCATGGCTTTATTCAGTTTCAAAAACAGTAGGGGCTAAAATGTTTGGACATTTATCCTGCATTTATTTTGTGTTTCACAAGGTTAAAATTTTGTATTTTGTAAAGTGTCTGAAAAGGAGTCCACAAAGTATTTCTGCTTTCTTGCTCCTGAATGCAAAGGTCTGAGAGAAGGCACATCCTCATTAGCTTCTGGGTGTTGTCAAACCCAATCCTCTCTCAAGTACCAAATGCCCAGATACATTTATTGGGATGCAGGAATCTCACTTAAGTAGCGGTTTTTGCTGATATAAAGACAAACATCTTGATTAAAGTGTAGGGAGATAGAAACTATACCAATTTGGGCAATTTTGGCTCTAATGTCTAATTTGTTGTGAAAGGGGAAGATGTTCTAAGCTAATGTTCTTAAAAGTAACTTATGAATTTCTTAAAAATAGTTTTTAAAAAGCTGTTTCAGGAAAAGCTGTTTTATTGCATGGCACAGATTAAATGTACAGATGTTATCTTAAAACAATGAAAGAGTTCCCCTAATTTGAATATTCAATACCAGCTGTTATTCACATCAATATTTTAACATTTTACCATCAAGATATTTAATACAAAGGATTGATACATATTTAACTGTTTAGAATTCTAGTTAAACTTGTCCAGATGAGTAAGAGGGAAGGAGAAATAACATTCTCCAAGTACCTACCATGTGCACAAGCTCTACTTATATATCTTGCTTAATCTTAGCAATGATTCCATGAGGTAGATTTTAACTCTCATTTTACAAACGAGGAGACTAAGGCTCAGAGAGGTCATACAACTTCAGGAAAGTTGTATGACCTCTCTGAGGTAATAAATGGCAGAACTGGAATTTGAACCTAAGTCTCCTTGTCTGCAAATCCTGTGTTTTGCAGAAAACTCTCCTCTTGTATTTCATAAAATGTTAAATCTTGGCCCAAATTCAAATCACCATCTTTATGGGTTATTGGAGAGAGGTATAAGTTGGCAAGACTCTGTTCCACGATGGGAAAAAATGGGTAGGATTTGAATGAGTAAGAGTGGGATACTTGCACAGTATCATATTTGTGTGGCTGGAGTAATGTTTTTCTGTTTCCCTCTTAGCAAAGTGGAGTGGGAGAATCTTGAAATTGAACTCAGTCCTGAGGTCTGATTTTCCTATTATTAGTCACTTTCAAGCCAGGTGATTTGTGACCATTTAAATGTTATGCTATTTCAAAGTCTTCTACATCTTTAGAAAAGGACATGAGGGAGGGTTAGTTAAGTGGGGCAATGAGAATGTAGAGTGTAATGTGCAAAAGCAGGACTAGCAGTTGCTTTGAAGATATCTGGGGAAGGCCGGGCACGGTGGTTCACGCCTGTAATCCCAGTACTTTGGGAGGCCAAGGTGGGCGGATCACGAGGTCAGGAGATCGAGACCATCCTGGCTAACGTGAAACCCCGTCTATACTAAAAATACAAAAAATTAACCGGACGCAGTGGTGGGCGCCTGTAGTCCCAGCTACTCGGGAGGCTGAGGCAGGAGAGTGGCATGAACCCGGGAGGCGGAGCTTGCAGTGAGCTGAGATCGCACCACTGCATTCCAGCCTGGACAACAGAGCGAAACTCCGTCTCAAAAACCAACCAAACAAAAAACAAAAATTAGCTGGGCATGGTGGCGCGTGCCTGTAATCCCAGCACTTTGGGAGCCAAGGTGGGTGGATCATGAGGTCAGAAGATTGAGACCACCCTGGCCAACATGGTGAAATCCTGTCTCTACTAAAAATACAAAAAAAAAAAAAAAAAAAAAAATTAGCCGGGCGTGGTGGCGCGTGCCTGTAATCCCAGCTACACAGGAGGCTGAGGCAGGAGATTTGCTTGAACCTGGGAGGCGGAGGTTGCAGTGAGCCGAGATTGTGCCACTGCACTCCAGCCTGGGCGACAGAGCAAGACTCCGTCTAAAAAAAAAAAAAAGATATTAAAATTAATGACAGGAAGAGTTTGGGTTCAGTTATAATTTAAGGGAAAAAACATTGAGGGGCCTAATCTACATTTTGCTCCGGATCCAATGATTTAATTTTTGGGAAGAAAAATCCAGTGATTAAAGTCATGCAAGGAGATGGCCTGGGGCTTGCTAAAAGTCAGGTTGCAGTTTCCATTGCATTCAAGAAAATCAGAAAAATAAATACAACTTTTAGAAGAAACTAAGTTTTCTCCCATTCATGTTTAGCTATTGGGGGGTCTCATACTTCTGGACTTGCTTAGACCTATGCTATCTAATATGGTAGCCTCTGCCCATCCATATGTGGCCACTGAGAACTTGAAATGTGACTAGTTTGAATTAAGATGTGCTGTAACTAAAATACACCCTGGATTTCAAAGACTTAATAAATAATGTAAATTATCTATTCTTTCCTGTTGATTATATATTGAAATGATAATATTTTGGATATGTTTGGGTTAAATAAAATATATTACTAAAAGTAATTTCACCTGTGTCTTTACTTTTTAAATGTGAC